GGGCGGATCACAAGGTCAGGAGATCGGGACCATCCTGGCCAACATGGTGAAACCCCATCTCTACCAAAAATACAAAAATTAGCTGGGTGTTGTGGCGCATGCCTGTAATCCCAGCTACTCGGGAGGCTGAGGCATGAGAATCACTTGAACCCAGGAGGCAGAGATTGCAGTGAGCCGAAATCGCGCCACTGCACTCCAGCCTGGCGACAGAACCGAGGTGGGCAGATCATGAGGTCAGGAGATCGAGACCATCCTGGCTAACACGATGAAACCTCATCTCTACTAAAAATACAAAAAATTAGCCGGGCGTGGTGGCGAGCGCCTGTGGTCCCGGCTACTCGGGAGGCTGAGGCAGGAGAATGGCGTGAACCCGGGAGGCGGAGCTTGCAGTGAGCCAAGATCGTGCCACTGCACTCCAGCCTGGGCGACAGAGCAAGACTCCGTCTCAAAAAAAAAAAAAAAAAAAAAAAAAAAAAAAAAAAAATGAAGCGTTTGTTGAACACCATGTTGCTCTTCCCAGAAACCAGGTAACTAGTATGATTTTATTTCAGGACAATCAACTGAGCAACTTCTTGCAGGGTCAGGGGCAGAGGGTAGAAGTGGTATTACAGCACCTAGTTTATTGCCTTACAATCAATAAATAGAGGGTGAATGAAAAGAAACCCAATAGTTAAAGTGTAAGCTAATTGGTACTAACTACAAATATGGGTTGAATGAAAACAAACCCAACATGCTTTAGGTTTTTTAATACAATCTTATCCACATGAGTTTAGGGTCTTGTCCTATCACCTTGGCTTCTGTTCCCTTTCTGTATTCATCACAGGAAATTTTCAAGTTTTATGAAACCAGCTAGAGCGGAGTTTTATTAACCAGCTGAGGGCGGACTAAAGACTTAACAGACCTGGGCGAAGAAGCAGCACTCCTACTTACTAGGGCAAGACTCATGAACAGGGGGCGGGGGCTCCGGGGGCGGGGACGCGCCCCGTTCTCTTTCGCTCTTCTTCCCGGCAGCCTTAGCGCCAGGCCCGGCGCTCCTCAAGATGGCTGCCGACAGTGAGGTGATTTCTTTGCTCCCTACTTAATCCTTGTCAATTTCTTTTTCTCTCCTTCCCCTTCCCGCAGCCCGAATCCGAGGTATTTGAGATCACGGACTTCACCACTGCCTCGGAATGGGAAAGGTGAGTGAATCGCATTTTTGGTTACCAGCTCCTTGTATTTAGAAGCTTTCTCCCTACTTCCTAGGTTTATTTCCAAAGTTGAAGAAGTCTTGAATGACTGGAAACTGATTGGAAACTCTTTGGGAAAGCCACTCGAAAAGGTCAGATCTATTTGCTGGTGTCTCTAAATGACTAAATATTTTGCCATTTTATTGGTACATATAGGGTATATTTACTTCTGGCACATGGGAAGAGAAATCAGATGAAATTTCCTTTGCTGACTTCAAGTTCTCAGTCACTCATCATTATCTTGTACAAGAGTCCACTGATAAAGAAGGAAAGGATGAGTTATTAGAGGGTAAGTTATTTCTATATAATAATATTAACTTCACTAACTTTTTCATTATCAAATGTTTTTGTAGATGTTGTTCCACAATCTATGCAAGATTTGCTGGGTATGAATAATGACTTTCCTCCAAGAGCACATTGCCTGGTAAGATGGTAGGTATATCTTTTACTCAGTATCTTTTAGTCCCTGTTTAATGCAGTTAATTCTTTTTTTAAGGTATGGGCTACGTGAGTTCGTGGTGATTGCCCCTGCTGCACACAGTGACGCTGTTCTCAGCGAATCTAAGTGCAACCTTCTTCTGAGTTCTGTTTCTATTGCCTTGGGAAACACTGGCTGGTGAGTGGACATTTTTTAAAACCTAGACAAAAGTATTCCATTCCTATTTAATCATGTCTTGCAGTCAGGTGCCACTCTTTGTGCAAATTCACCACAAATGGCGAAGAATGTATGTAGGAGAATGTCAAGGTCCTGGTGTACGAACTGATTTCGAAATGGTTCATCTTAGAAAAGTGCCAAATCAGTACACTCACTTATCAGGTCTGCTGGATATCTTCAAATCAAAGATTGTGAGTTGGGATTGATATTGTCAGTCTTATCTTACACGGTATTGTCTTTGCATGTATTTCCTAGGGATGTCCTTTAACTCCATTGCCTCCAGTTAGTATTGCTATTCGATTTACCTATGTACTTCAAGATTGGCAGCAGTATTTTTGGCCTCAGCAACCTCCAGGTGAGATCATTTAGAACTATATTTAACTTACTCCAAATGATGGAAAAATATTTCTTTTGTTTAGACATAGATGCCCTTGTAGGAGGAGAAGTTGGAGGCTTGGAGTTTGGCAAGTTACCATTTGGTGCCTGCGAAGATCCTATTAGGTGAGAATTTCAACCTGTCATTTGAATTGTGGTAAAGCTTTTGGGTATATTTTATGTTTTTTAGTGAACTCCATTTAGCTACTACATGGCCTCATCTGACCGAAGGGATCATTGTGGATAATGATGTTTATTCGTAAGTATGTTAAGAGTAGTAGTACACTGAGATAGGATTTTATATTTATTGGTTTGCATTTTAGTGATTTGGATCCTATTCAAGCTCCACATTGGTCTGTTAGAGTTCGAAAAGCTGAGAATCCTCAGTGTTTGCTAGGTAAGGTATATTATGCTCCTTTCCTGAAATACAAGTGTCAAAAATAACTTTTTTTCCTACATAGGTGATTTTGTCACTGAATTTTTTAAAATTTGCCGTCGAAAGGAGTCAACTGATGAGATTCTTGGACGATCTGCATTTGAGGAAGAAGGCAAAGGTAACCTACATTTTTTTTTAACATTACTTTCAATAATTTATATTTATTTCTGTTCTTTTTATAGAAACTGCTGATATAACTCATGCTTTGTCAAAATTGACAGAGCCGGCATCAGTTCCAATTCATAAATTATCAGTTTCAAATATGGTACACACTGCAAAGAAGAAAATCCGAAAACACAGAGGTGTAGAGGAGTCACCGCTAAATAATGATGTTCTTAATACTATTCTCCTGGTAACTAAATGTTCTGTCTTTATAGGTCTATAAAAATGTGATTATTTTTTTCCTTTCCTTCAAGTTCTTATTCCCTGATGCTGTTTCTGAGAAACCATTAGATGGAACTACTTCAACAGATAATAATAATCCTCCATCAGAGAGTGAAGACTATGTAAGTTGATGTGGAGTTCAATGTTAAAATGTAGTTTGCTTTGTTTCTATTTTGTTAAATTTAGAATCTCTACAATCAGTTCAAGTCTGCACCATCTGACAGTTTAACATACAAACTGGCTTTGTGTCTCTGTATGATCAATTTTTACCATGGAGGGTTGAAAGGAGTGGCACACCTCTGGCAGGAATTTGTTCTTGAAATGCGTTTCCGATGGGAAAACAACTTTCTGATTCCAGGGTAATAATTTCAATTTTCAATTGTTTGGATACAAGCTTTCTTTTCTCCTTACTTTATTTGATAGATTAGCAAGTGGACCCCCAGATCTGAGGTGTTGTTTACTGCATCAGAAACTACAGGTAAAGATTTCTCAATGACATGGATAAATGTGTCAACTATAAATGTTATTTCTCTTTTCTTAAGATGTTAAATTGTTGTATTGAAAGAAAGAAGGCACGTGATGAGGGGAAAAAGACAAGTGCTTCAGATGTCACTAATATATATCCAGGGGATGCTGGAAAAGCAGGAGACCAGTTGGTGCCAGATAATCTAAAAGAAACAGATAAGGAAAAGGGAGAGGTAGGAAAATCTTGGGATTCCTGGAGTGACAGCGAAGAAGAATTTTTTGAATGCCTAAGTGATACTGAAGAACTTAAAGGAAATGGACAAGAGAGTGGCAAGAAAGGAGGACCTAAGGAGATGGCAAATTTAAGGCCGGAAGGACGGCTCTATCAGCATGGGAAACTTACACTGCTGCATAATGGAGAACCTCTCTACATTCCAGTAACCCAGGTAGGATGCACTAGTTCTTTCCATTTTAATTTGTTTATGAGCCTTGTCCTTTTGTGCTTCACAGGAACCAGCACCTATGACAGAAGATCTGCTAGAAGAGCAGTCTGAAGTTTTAGCTAAATTAGGTACATCGGCAGAGGGGGCTCACCTTCGAGCACGCATGCAGAGTGCCTGTCTGCTCTCAGATATGGAGTCTTTTAAGGTGGGTCACACTTGCAGAGCTCTGGGGTCTATTGATTCTGCTGAATTTTTTTGTCTTATTTTAGGCAGCTAATCCAGGTTGCTCCCTGGAAGATTTTGTGAGGTGGTATTCACCCCGGGATTATATTGAAGAGGAGGTGATTGATGAAAAGGGCAATGTGGTGCTGAAAGGAGAACTGAGTGCCCGGATGAAGATTCCAAGCAATATGTGGGTAGAAGCCTGGGAAACAGCTAAGCCAATTCCTGCTAGAAGGCAAAGGAGACTCTTTGATGATACACGGGAAGCAGAAAAGGTAATTGAGGTTTGAGTCTCTAATACTAGAATCTGATCATTTGTGTGCGCTGCACCTCCTTCAGGTGCTGCACTATCTGGCAATCCAGAAACCTGCAGACCTTGCTCGGCACCTGTTACCTTGTGTGATTCATGCAGCTGTACTCAAGGTAAAGGAAGAAGGTAAATGTCATATTTAACTAGTCATTAGTCATTTTAATGCTGGCTTCAATCTTTTCTAAAATAGAAAGTCTCGAAAACATTTCTTCAGTTAAGAAGATCATAAAGCAGATAATATCCCATTCCAGTAAAGTTTTGCACTTCCCCAATCCAGAAGACAAGAAATTGGAAGTAAGTTTGATGTAGTGTCAGAATCTTGCCAAGCAATGTATGCCTCTTCCTTTTCTACCGCCAGGAAATCATTCACCAGATTACTAATGTGGAAGCTCTCATTGCCAGAGCTCGGTCACTAAAAGCCAAGTTTGGAACTGAGAAATGTGAACAGGAGGAGGAAAAGGAAGATCTTGAAAGGTAATTGCTATTTGGCTAATTCAGTTTTGTCTCCACCCTTTCATTGCCTGTCTCTGTCTCCTAGGTTTGTGAGTTGCCTGCTGGAGCAGCCTGAAGTGTTAGTCACCGGTGCAGGAAGAGGACATGCTGGCAGGATCATTCACAAGCTGTTTGTGAATGCCCAGAGGGTATGTGAGAGTCATTATTGACTCCATCATAACATCACTGTTTCTTTTCTTACCCCTTCTCAAGCTGACTGAATCTTCTGATGAGGTAACAAAATAGCCTTTGCCCCTCATAGTTCCGCTTTTGACTTTAGCATTTGATTCTTTTCCAGGCTGCAGCTATGACTCCACCAGAGGAGGAATTGAAGAGAATGGGCTCCCCAGAGGAAAGAAGGCAGAACTCCGTGTCAGACTTCCCACCCCCTGCTGGCCGGGAATTCATTTTGCGCACCACTGTGCCGCGCCCTGCTCCCTACTCCAAAGCTCTGCCTCAGCGGATGTACAGTGTTCTCACCAAAGAGGACTTTAGACTTGCAGGTGCCTTTTCATCAGATACTTCCTTCTTCTGATTCTTCTAGCATTACTCGTTGGTGGCTTCAGAGACAGTGCTGCCTCCTCCTGAGGGAGGGAAGGTACCAGGGAGAACCTGGGAGGTCCTGGAGAGGGCCCTGTCCAGTTGGGTGATCAGGAATCAAACCAGCATCGGAAAGACTTCCCAGCACCAAGCTTGAGCTGTGTCGTTTCGTGGAGGGGGCAGCGAGGATGGGCTTGAGCTGTTGAGAGATTTCTGCCCTAGAGATGGCCTTTGTATATGGGGGGGTGGTGGGGGGACACAAACACATCAGACACTCCGTCCTCACACTGGCAGGACGGTGTTCATCGCATTCTCTTCTGTGACCAGCCTCTAGGCTAGCGGCTGCATTCGTGGTCTGTGCAAACACTTCGTGGTTCTATATATCAGCAGCAAGTGTGCAAAATAAAGGACCTGTTAACTCAGATTTCTGGATATTTTGGTGGTAGCTTCTAGTCCCAGAATCTGTGTTTTTAAAATACTACATGACATTCTGTCTATTCAATCACCTGGTGGTCATCTTTCTTGTACTAATTAACTGTTGATGAGCATTTTGGATATTCTAGGAGAAAGCCTATAATTTCACATAGTTTCTCTTTTTCATGTAACTGTAACCTAAATGTATTACTTCTGATAAAACTATATATCAAATGTCACTGCAAATTAGTTTTATATCTGTCATGTGAGATTTGTCTTACTTATTTTTCTTTTGGTTGCCATGGAAGTTATGGCCCTGAAAATCGTCTCCCTCCCCTTCTCTTGCTGTACAGCATGCGTTCTCTTTTTGTGGTTGCTGGCTGGGTACTGTATTTAATGAAGTAGAGAATAGCACTTGCAAAAATACAGTCTTGGTACCTAGAGACTGTCATGCAGATAGTATAATTTGGTATATGTGCTAATGCATTGAGTAGAGGATTATTTTAACACACTATTTTGCTTTTGTATTTTAGTTAAAATAATCGATGGGGATGTGTAGCCCCCCCGTGTGAGGATGACATCACCACATTTCTAGTTTCATGGAGCTCAAGATGTCTTGTGTCTGTGTGGCTAGATGGCCTCTGCTTGGTAATCTTATTTTTAGGCCTAAAATTCCCACTTAAATCCAAAGTAAAAATGGTTATACTGAAGCATAAACCTTGCCTGTGTAATTTTAAAAAATTAATAGAGCTGTGCAAACCCTGTTATTTTTGTAAAAAAAAAAAAAAATACATATCTATATATAATATGTGTGTGTGTGTGACATATGCACACGTCTCTGTGTATGTGAAGTAGGGGAGGCCCTGGGGGATGACCTCCCAGCCTTTATGATGCTTTTCTCTATGCTGCTGGACTTCATTCTTACTGGTCCACGCAGATGCAGGCGGCCTGAGGCCAGTGCTGTACCAAGTAGAAGACGGTTCCTAAGGACAGAGTTTGTCTGTTTTCTAACAAAGAAAAATTCTACAAAGGAGAGGTTGGGCGTTACAAAGGCATTGTGAATCTAATAAAAGGAAAGTGTCGCTTTCTGTGGCGTTTTCTTTCATTTTCTCCCGCTGAGGCATTTCAGTCTAATTTCATGTGGTTTTGTGCTGTCTCAGCTCTAATGTTTGCAGCCTGCTGAGCCTAACAAGGCAGTGGTCTCAAGAACATTCTTTGTGCCTTTTTAAAGTACTCCATTTTATTTTTATGATAGTTATGTATTTATTTCACAGATATATTTAAGTACCCACTTTGTGTCAGGTACAGTACAAGCAATGAAGATAAAACAGAAACCAAAACACACTCCCTTACAGGGAAAACTGACACCACGTTGCCACAAAATGTTGAGTATAGTCAACTCTGCTGTGTGGATCGGAGGGCCTGCATTTATCCTACAAATAATTGAATGTAATCCTACATTCATGTATTCATTGGCAGTACGGAGTAATAAATGCAGCAATGTCATAAAGTGTTGTAGGAGTTTCTTCACCCAGGCTTTGA